CCCTGTCCCAGGCCCAGAGAAAGGGAGGGACAAAGGCTTTGAGAGAGAGTCAGGAACAAAGAGGAGGAGAGAGACGCAGAGACACTGGGGAGAGCGGACGGAGATGCCCAGAGGGGCCGGGAGAGACGGGAAACAGACAGACAGAGAGAGGGGAGCAGGCAGGGAGCAGAGCGTGGAGACACCCCCAGAGTTGGTGGAGAAAGAGTGGAGACAGTGTGCGGACAGGGGAGAGGGGCCGGCGACCCACAGAGACGGGACAGGGAGGGGGAGTCCCACCCCAGAGACCCAAGTGCGAGACAGAGACAGGGAGGGTGGAGAGAGAGAGACGGGGAGAGAAGGAGACAAAGACGCACAAAGAGAGAGGATAGACGGAGCAAGAGAGAGGCTGACAGAAAGGTGTTCCTGTAGAAGGAAGGAGAGACTGGGGTTGGCTAAAGAGAGGGGAAGAGAGGGTGTGGGGAGTAAGGGCTATCACCTGGGAAGCACAGCAGGGAATACACCCAGAGGGTGGCAGGAGGGCACAGAGAGGCAGAGACACTCCTCCAGCTAGACAGAGCCGGACAGACAAGGGGCGACTGAGGCTGACCTTGCAGACGAGCTTCCATCCCTTGGCTCTGCGCAGCGAGAACCTGTGGGGTGCAGGGGGCTGGTTGCTTTCTGGGGAGCCCTGACGGGGGGGTCCCGCCCAAGGGCCACCCCACATCAGGAAGCCCTGAGATGGAGCGCAGGGCCTCCGAGACCCCTGAGGATGGGGACCCAGAGGTGAGAGACGGGAGCCAGGGGAGGAAGACAGAGAGAGAAAAGAAGGAGAGAGAGGCAGGAGGCAACACGGGGAGAGAGAGGAAGAGAAACAGAAAACAGGGAAACGCAAAGACCTCAGAGACCCAGACCCAGGGAGAGAGGATGACAGAGATCCAAGGACACACAGCGAGACCAAGGCCCCCAGAGAATTGGACTCAGAAACACACAGCGGGATGCACAGGGGAAGAGGACGGTGGAGAGAGAGACCAGGGTGGGCAGGGGGACTGTGTGGGCTGAGGATGCACCCCCACTCGGGGCTGGGGGCTCCTGGCCTGCTCCCACAGACAGGGGCAGGCGGGGCCTCTGTGGCAGTGACCCCTAACCTCTCCAGGACACAAAAACAGGTGGCCCGAGTCCGGGTGAGTCACTGTGACTCATCCTCCTCTCTGGGCGCCCCCTCCTCACCCTGCCCCTCTCCCGTAGGAGGACACAGCCACAGCCCTCCAACGGCTGGTGGAGCTGACGACCAGCAGGGTGACCCCGGTGAGGAGCCTTCGGGACCAGTACCACCTCATCCGGAAGCTGGGCTCCGGCTCCTACGGCCGCGTGCTCCTTGCCCAGCCTCACCAGGGGGGTGAGTTCAGCCACCCAAGGGCAGCCTCCCCACTGAGTGTCCCTCCGACCCATCTCCCTGGCAGGTCCAGCTGTGGCTCTGAAGCTCCTGCGTCGGGATTTGGTCCTGAGAAGCACCTTCCTGAGGGAGTTCTGTGTGGGCCGCTGCGTCTCTGCACACCCAGGCCTGCTGCAGACCCTGGCAGGACCCCTACAGACCCCCCGCTATTTTGCCTTCGCCCAGGAGTACGCGCCCTGTGGGGACCTCAGCGGGATGCTGCAGGAAAGGGTGAGGCCACGAGGGACAAAGGTTGGGAGTGCCTCTGACCCTCCTCCTGTCTTCTTGACCTCAGGGCCTCCCAGAACTGCTGGTGAAGCGGGTGGTGGCCCAGTTGGCAGGAGCTCTGGACTTCCTCCACAGCCGGGGGCTGGTCCACGCAGATGTCAAACCTGACAACGTGCTGGTCTTCGACCCGGTCTGCAGCCGTGTGGCCCTGGGAGACCTGGGTCTGACCCGGCCAGAGGGCAGCCCGACCCCCGCCCCACCAGTGCCTCTGCCCACGGCACCGCCTGAGCTCTGTCTCCTGCTACCGCCCGACACCCTGCCTCTGCGGCCAGCCGTGGACTCCTGGGGCCTGGGGGTGCTTCTCTTCTGTGCTGCCACTGCCTGTTTCCCTTGGGACGTGGCACTGGCCCCCAACCCTGAGTTCGAGGCCTTCGCTGGCTGGGTGACCACCAAGCCTCAGCCACCTCAGCCACCACCACCCTGGGACCAGTTTGCGCCCCCAGCCCTGGCCTTGCTCCAGGGGCTTCTGGACCTGGATCCCGAGACTAGGAGCCCCCCACTGGCTGTCCTGGACTTCCTGGGGGACGACTGGGGGTTGCAAGGGAACAGAGAGGGACCTGGGGTTTTGGGGAGCGCCGTGTCCTATGAGGACAGGGAGGAGGGAGGCTCAAGCCTGGAGGAGTGGACAGATGAGGGTGATGACAGCAAAAGTGGTGGGAGGACGGGGACAGATGGGGGAGCTCCCTGACCAGGTGACAGAGACAGGTGGCCAGAGCCTGGGCCAGAGGCCCTTCCCCCAGCCCCCAGGGCCACCTGGATGGAGAGACAGCTGCACCCGGGAGGACAGAGAGGGAACACATTGCACTCTCCCTACGGAACGCTGGGCTTGGACGCGCATTCCTCTTCCAACTGAGGACCCAAGAGCCCAGCTCCTGCCCCTCCTCTCTCAGACGCAGGATCCAGGCTCCCA